TCACCTTGGAGGCAGAATTTTGCTTTGGTTTGTTTCTGGCCCTCGAGGTTTAGTCAGTCGTCAAAGTGTAACACCCCCTTGAGCAGTAGGAGAAAGTGAAGCAGAGGAAGGAAGTTACTTGAGGATTGTCAGTGGCTGCTTTTCAAGGATCCCTGTCCTGGTTTCTATCTATTTGAGACAAAAATAACCTCTTGAGAGAATGTATATATAAAATAAATGAATTAGTATCATTTTCCTGTTGAAGAAATGTGAAATTTTATTCATGATAAAATCGGCGTCTTTTGCCCTATTTTTTACTTTCTTTCCCCATTCGAGTCGTTTAAAACTCTAAGTTCTTTGAGGGCACAGAGTCTGACTTGTTCATTATCCTTTGCCCACCAGCTGGAAAAACAACTGACTTAAAATAGGGGCTTCAAAATATTTGTTGAATGAATGAATTTTCAAGCCCAACTGCTTGCACTGCTGTTTCCCTCATCTAATCTCTCATCTCTACGTTTTTTTTCCCCCGGTAGTTTTCTTCCACTCACGAGGTGTAAGTGAATGTATGTGTGTGTATTTTTGTGTGTGAGCCTTTTTATGTACAACCATTTAAGAGGTAGTGGAAAAAGAACACTGATTATGCTAATTAGTGTTTTATCTTTTTCGATCATTGTGTTTTATTTGGTTATTTTATTTTCAGCTATGTGATGATAAAGACATCTGATTGAAAATAAAATGGTCGGGCGCGGTGGCTCACGCCTGTAGTCCTAGCACTTTGGGAGGTCGAGGCGGGTGGATCACCTGAGGTCAGGAGTTCAAGACCAGCCTGGCCAGGATGGTGAAACCCCGTCTCTACTAAAAATACAAAAATTAGCCGGGCGTGGTGGCGGGCGCCTGTAATCCCAGCCACTCTGGAGGCTGAGGCACAGAATCGCTTGAACCCGGGAGGTGGAAGGATGCAGTGAGCCGAGATCATGCCACTGCACTCCAGCCTTGATGACAGAGTGAGACTCTGTCTCAAAAAAAAAAAAAAAAAAAAAAAAAATCAAGTAGTATAGCGTAGTAGGATTGAATAATAAAGTGCAACTGTCTCACCTGTCCTACTCTCAGTACTGTTCTTCAAAGATAACCACTTTTAACCTTTTCTAATTTTAGGTCTGTAGGTTAAATAATAAGTTAAACTGTTAATTCTTTTTGTTGACTTCTTGAGATAGCCCTAAGTTGAACTGCTAATTCTTTTTCCGTTGACTTCTAGAAATAGCCCACACCATTCACAATCTCCTCTGAATTTTGGAAGAGTCATAATCATAATTTTTAGTTTTTGTATTGGTTACTTTATAATTCAAAATAATATACGTAAACTACTTTTTTCACATCAACTTTTGAAAATATATTTGACTCCTTGTTTGGTAAAACGAGAAAAGTAGTGATTCTACCTTTTTCTTTATCACTTCAGAAACTACATTTATGCCCACTTTCTCTTAGCTGGACATTTACTTGTACATTGTCAAAGTTAGTAATATATTTCTTAACTATAACATTTGCGCTTTATTCACGTGCCAAAAACCAATAAAAAAAATAAAATGTTTACAGTATTATGGCTTTATAGTTGTTACTTAGAGCAAGTCCAAGCTGTATGCTCTGATATGTTTTTTTCCCCAGAGTTTTAACTTCATGATCCCTGTGCCATACTAAGGAGATTATTTATGATATCAAGGTCAAATGGGTTTTTATTTCTTTCCTGCCAAGGGCAAAATATGCTGTAGTTGAGCATGCTTTATATTTTGGAGTATGTAATACATAGTTTTTAACCGTCCCCACTTTCTTAATTGCCTTTCTGCTTTCTCCTGGGGAATAGGTAGGTGGATGTGCTTTCTTCACTGAATCTTCTCATTCTTTGTATGATGCACATAGAAGCAAGCTTCCATTCCTCTGTTTGAAGATTTTCCCCTTAAAGCCCAATGGCTTTCTGTTTAATTTGAACAGATTGCATTCTAGTCCTTTTGTATTGCTCCTATCCTGGGCTTATATTCATTCTTGGGTAAATAACATTGTTTCTTAGCCCCTCATCTTCTGTTATTGGGCTTCCCCCTATTTCCCTGGAATATATCCTAAGGAAACTTGCTCACAAAAGGCAAGTGAAAGGTAATTTTATTTTTTAATGTTCGTATAGCTGTAAATTATAATTTGCTCTTATGACTGATAATTTGGCTGTATATAGAATCAAAAGTATTTTCCTTCAACTCTCAATCCTTCCATGTCTTCTAACTTTTTTTTTTTCCTTTTTTTTGAGCTGGAGTCTCACTGTGTTGCTCAGTCTGGTCTGAAACTCCTGACCTCACGTGATCCTCCCACCTCAGCCTCTCAAGTATCTGGGATCACAGGCACAAGCCACTGCACCAGGCTCTCTTCTGACTTTCATTATTGCTGATGAGAATGCCAGTCTCACTTTAACTTGTTGATAGCAGAATCAGTTTTTTCTGTCTGAAATGTTTACAATTTTCTAGTTACGTTTGATGCTTTGAAAATGTATAGCAGTGTTTATCTTCTCATAAGCTGTTTTATTTTGTGTGAGATAAAATTTGATACATATTAAAACACATTGATTTTAAGTGGCCAATTTAATGAGTTTTGATGCATGTACTCATCCATAAAACCACTACCACCACAATCGAGATAGAGAATATTTCTACCACTACAGAAAGTTCCTCTGTTTCTCTGCTTATTCAACCCCTCTCCCCCATCTACAGTACTATCTTCTGATTTTTTTATTAATACTATAGTTTAGAACTATAGTTCTGGAATTACATTTAAATGGAGTCATACAGTATGAACTCTTTTGTGTCTGCTTCTTTCATAAACTTTATGTTTTTGAGTATATCCATGTTTTGACATGTTTGTTCCATTTTTGTTAAATAGAATTTCATGGTACAAATATGTTAATTGATTCACTTATGGGACATTTGCATTGCTTCTGGTTTTTAGCTATTAAGAGTACAGTTCCTATGAACATACTCATACAGTGTTTTTTTTTATGGACAAATGTTTTCATTTTTCTTGGTTAAAGAGTGGAATTTCTGAGTCATAAGTTAGGGATATTTTTAACTTTAGAAAAGTTTTCCAAATATTTTCCAAAATTCTTTTGCCATTTTACGCTCCCACTAGCAATATAGCAAAGCTCCACTTCCACATTCTCAACACTTGTTACTGCCAGTCATTTAAATTTTAGCCATTGTAGAAGTTAAAGGTTTGTCATTGTGATTTTCATTTGCATTTCCCCCAATTAATGATATTAAGAACTTTTTCATGTGCTTATTATTTTCATGCCTTGTGTGAAAATATGTTTGTGACTTTTACCTATTTATGTATTGGCTTGTTTTATTATTGAATTGTGGTATTTCTTTATAGACTCCGAATACAGGTCAATTATATACAGACACACATATGTTTGATTTTAAAAGGTCATATATATACATAATGTCATATGTATATACAGACAGATGTAAATAATATTTCCCTTTAACTCGAATTTTTATTTTCTCAGGGGTGCCTTTGGATATGCAGATGTTTTTAATTTTGATGAAGTCTACTTTGTCAAAATTGTCTTTTGTGGCTAGTGCTTTGTTCTATTGTGTCTAAGAAATCTTTGCCTAGCCTAAGGTTGTAAAGATATTCGCTTATGTTTTCAATTAGAAGACTAACAGTTTTACCTTTTACGCTTAAGCCTATGTTCCATCTTAGATTTTTGTGGATGTATCAGTAGAAGTTGAGGTTATTATTTTTTTATATGAATATCTTTTTCCAGCACCATTTGTAAAAAGGACTTTCCTTTTCCTGTTGAACTCTTTTGCTTTTGTTGAGAATCAATTTATTTTATTTAAATTCTTTTAATTATGAAATATGTGGTATTAACACACACATATGTAGATAAATATAGATACAGAGCATGGAAATTACCAAGCATAATGATAACATGAACACCCATTAATTCACCAGCTAAAAACTAGGCTATTACTCAAGATTTTTGAAGCTTTTTATGAATTTTTCCCTAACCTTACCCCACTTTAATTTGGTAGTAACCCATATTCTGAGTATTTTTTTTAAATTCCCTTACTTATTGAATATATTCTTACAATAGATATAAGTATTCCAGAATTATTTGTTTTATTTTTTGTTTTTGAGTTTTATGAAAACTGGAATATTTTATGTTACTTTTTTCACTCAATATTATATTTCTAAGATTCATCTATGCTATTAAATATGGCTATAGTTTGCTTATTTTTCATTATGTATACAGGTGAATAAAGCACAATTTATTTAACCATTTACCTACCATTGGACATTTAAATTGTCTCCAGCTTGGGGATATTAGGAGCAATAATACTGCCTTGATCTTTCTTGCACAGGTCCACTCTGTGTGTGTGTGTGTGTGTGTGTGTGTGTGTGTGTGTGTGTGTGTGTAGGAGTTTCTGTAGGAATATAATAGCAAGATAGTGTAAAACATATCTAGTGATTTTACTAATTTACACTCCCACTTACAGCAAATTAGAGATCCTATTTTTCCACATCCTTCTAACATTATGTGTTATCAGATTTCTTAATTTTTGACTGTCCAGTAGATAAAAATTTTTTGTGGTTTTAATGTGCAATTCCTTGATTATTCATGAGGTTGTTTATCTTCTCATGTATCTATTGGCCATTTCTCTTTATTCTTTTGTATAATGTGTTTTTCTATAACTTGTTTTATGTAATGGATGCAATATCTCCTCAAATCTCTCTATGTTTGTTAGAGTTGGTTTTTGTGTTATTTTTTCATAAATTATTTCAGTTGCTTCCAAAGCCAGATTTTTGGAGGTTTATTTCATTGTTTGCCCTTGATACTGTAGTCTTTCCTCAACTATCTGATGATTCTCAGACAACTCATTATTTAAGAGCTAAGGCTTCCTGGGAGCTTTGCATATATGGACAGGCTTATTGACGGATATATTTTGTTTTAGGATGGCTGGGTGAACAGCCAAATCTTAGCTGGGGTCCTACAAATTCCGGAATTGTGAGGAGTTTGCTCTTCTCACCAGTGTCCATAGCAACTAGTGTAGTTCTCAGTTTGTTCAGCTTCTTTAGGGAAGAACCTTATCTTTTTCTTTTTTTCATGGAGTGTAAATAACTGCCAATGTTGTGGGGCTGGTGGCAGAATTGACGCTTCTAATTATTCAACACTTCACCCTTCTGATTTCAAACCCTCTGACTGCTGTTTAACATTGTTCCCGCCTTCTCTGAGTCTGAAGCCTCTGAATCTGAAGGGACCAAACAAACCTCTTGACTATTACAGGTTGTAGCTTATTTCTTTCTGCTTCACTCTTCTTGGTCTGTCCTAAAATTCTCTCCTTTTCCAGATTATCTTAGAAGACCTAGGACTCCAAAAATGTTTCCCCTGAAGGACGCTGAAATGGGAGCCTTTACCTTCTTTGCCTCGGCTCTGCCACATGATGTTTGTGGAAGCAATGGACTTCCTCTCACACCAAATTCCATCAAAATTTTAGGGCGCTTTCAAATCCTTAAAACCATCACCCATCCCAGACTCTGCCAGTATGTGGATATTTCTAGGGGAAAGCATGGTAAGTTATTTTCTTTTTTTTCCTATTTATGTAATATAACATGGGTTTGCTTTGTTTTTCTCAGAACGACTAGTGGTCGTGGCTGAACATTGTGAACGTAGTCTGGAAGACTTGCTTCGAGAAAGGAAACCTGTGAGGTACTGTATAGTATCAGAACAATTAAATGAAAAATTGATCTTTGACTTTTTGTTTTCTTTGTAGCTGTTCAACGGTTTTGTGTATAGCATTTGAGGTTCTTCAGGGCTTGCAGTATATGAACAAACATGGTATAGTACACAGGGCATTGTCTCCTCATAATATCCTGTTGGACCGAAAGGTAATTGTTAAATCATGTAATAAATATTTATATTTGATAGTGTTTTTTTTCTTTATTATCATAGGGACATATTAAATTGGCTAAATTTGGACTTTATCACATGACAGCTCATGGTGATGATGTTGATTTCCCAATAGGGTAAGGATATGTTTTCCTCTATTTTGAGTTTCTAATTTTTCATTATTTTAATGTATCATTACAGGTATCCCTCGTACTTGGCCCCTGAGGTAATTGCACAGGGAATTTTCAAAACCACTGATCACATGCCAAGTAAAAAACCATTGCCTTCTGGCCCCAAATCAGATGTATGGTCTCTTGGAATCATTTTATTTGAGCTTTGTGTGGTATGTATAAAGAAATATTAATATAATAAAAGTTAATAGAAATTTCTTTTCTCATTTTATTTAGGGAAGAAAATTATTTCAGAGCTTGGATATTTCTGAAAGACTAAAATTTTTGCTTACTTTGGGTAAGTGTCGTACAATTGCTTATCTTTCAAATGCATTTATTCATATAGTTTTTCTGTTTTATAGATTGTGTAGATGACACTTTAATAGTTCTGGCTGAAGAGCATGGTTGTTTGGACATTATAAAGGTTTGTCATTAATCTGGGTCTTAGTCCATTTGTTAATTAATTATTTTCTCTCTTTATTTACCAGGAGCTTCCTGAAACTGTGATAGATCTTTTGAATAAGTGCCTTACCTTCCATCCTTCTAAGAGGTTGATATTATTTAGAGATTGGGATTACATTGCATTCATGCTCTGTATTTTAAATGTTCTCAAGGCCAACCCCAGATCAATTAATGAAGGACAAAGTATTCAGTGAGGTATCACCTTTATATACCCCCTTTACCAAACCTGCCAGTCTGTTTTCATCTTCTCTGAGATGTGCTGATTTAACTCTGCCTGAGGATATCAGTCAGTTGTGTAAAGGTAATGATAAATTAAAGCATAGAGAATAATATATACAATGATTCCTTAAATTTGCTTTTAATAGATATAAATAATGATTACCTGGCAGAAAGATCTATTGAAGAAGTGTATTACCTTTGGTGTTTGGCTGGAGGTGACTTGGAGAAAGAGCTTGTCAACAAGGAAATCATTCGATCCAAACCACCTATCTGCACACTCCCCAAGTAAGGAAAGAAACTTCTCTTGGGAATTTAAATGTACATATTATTTTTAAAAATTTCTTTTCAGTTTTCTCTTTGAGGATGGTGAAAGCTTTGGACAAGGTCGAGATAGAAGCTCGCTTTTAGATGATACCACTGTGACATTGTCGTTATGCCAGCTAAGAAATGTAAGAAAGATATTTTGACAGTTCTGCTTTAGTATACATAAATATTTTGTCTTTAAATACACAGAGATTGAAAGATGTTGGTGGAGAAGCATTTTACCCATTACTTGAAGATGAGTGAGTATATGTAGTCTCATTTTAGATTTATTTTTTTTTTTATTGCTTTTGTTCTCTTTTACAGCCAGTCTAATTTACCTCATTCAAACAGCAATAATGAGTTGTCTGCAGCTGCCACGCTCCCTTTAATCATCAGAGAGAAGGATACAGAGTACCAACTAAATAGAATTATTCTCTTCGACAGGCTGCTAAAGGTATGGATTCTAAAGTATAAAGTGTTAACAATGAGACGTTTTCATTTCTTTTTTGATATCATAGGCTTATCCATATAAAAAAAACCAAATCTGGAAAGAAGCAAGAGTTGACATTCCTCCTCTTATGAGAGGTTTAACCTGGGCTGCTCTTCTGGGAGTTGAGGTAAGGAAAAAAGAAAAGGTTAGAAGCTGATTTAAATTAATATATCTTCTTTTATTTTTTGCAGGGAGCTATTCATGCCAAGTACGATGCAATTGATAAAGACACTCCAATTCCTACAGATAGACAAGTATGATTTAGGTTTTCTTAAGCAACCTAAGATGTTTCACCTTATTATTTTGCTATTTTAACAGATTGAAGTGGATATTCCTCGCTGTCATCAGTACGATGAACTGTTATCATCACCAGAAGGTCATGCAAAATTTAGGCGTGTATTAAAAGCCTGGGTAGTGTCTCATCCTGATCTTGTGTATTGGCAAGGTAACTTTTGTAGTCATTAAAACTCCTCTGGATTGACTTCTTTCTCCCAACCCCTCTGTGTTAGGTCTTGACTCACTTTGTGCTCCATTCCTATATCTAAACTTCAATAATGAAGGTAAGCCTCTTTAACATTTAAATAATCATTGCTTTTTACATGCCTTTGCCTTATTCTCTTTTAGCCTTGGCTTATGCATGTATGTCTGCTTTTATTCCCAAATACCTGTATAACTTCTTCTTAAAAGACAACTCACATGTAATACAAGGTAAGCAAATGTCTTCCATGTCTTTCTACAGAAATGATGATTGTCTCAAACTTTGTAATTTCAGAGTATCTGACTGTCTTCTCTCAGATGATTGCATTTCATGATCCAGAGCTGAGTAATCATCTCAATGAGATTGGTTTCATTCCAGATGTAAGTACTTGGTGCATTAATAGAACATGTGGTCCATTCCCTGTACCCCTTTTTCCACTCATAGCTCTATGCCATCCCTTGGTTTCTTACCATGTTTACTCGTAAGTATGACTTCCCCCGGTTTTTTTGATATTTTAATTTATTTGTATTTTTATCGTTTTACAGATGTATTTCCACTACACAAAATTTTCCACCTCTGGGATACCTTACTACTTGGGAATTCCTCTTTCCCATTCTGTATTGGAGTAGCAATTCTTCAGCAGCTGCGGGACCGGCTTTTGGCTAATGGCTTTAATGAGTGTATTCTTCTCTTCTCCGATTTACCAGGTATAGATCTAAATAAATGGAGCCATTAAATGTACATTTGCTTTTTTAAAACATTTCTATCTAGAAATTGACATTGAACGCTGTGTGAGAGAATCTATCAACCTGTTTTGTTGGACTCCTAAAAGTGCTACTTACAGACAGCATGCTCAACCTCCAAAGCCATCTTCTGACAGCAGTGGAGGCAGAAGTTCGGCACCTTATTTCTCTGCTGAGTGTCCAGATCCTCCAAAGACAGATCTGGTATGTATTTGCGGATTTAGTTTACAAACTCTCAATATTTTTTTTTGTACATTTTTTTTTTCAGTCAAGAGAATCCATCCCATTAAATGACCTGAAGTCAGAAGTATCACCACGGATTTCAGCAGAGGACCTGATTGACTTGTGTGAGCTCACAGTGACAGGCCACTTCAAAACACCCAGCAAGAAAACAAAGTCCAGTAAACCAAAGCTCCTGGTGGTTGACATCCGGAATAGTGAAGAGTATCCTTTGCATATGCTGTTTTAAAGGGTGGAATAAATGTTTTCCTTAAACTTTCCTTCTCAGCTTTATTCGTGGTCACATTTCAGGAAGCATCAACATTCCATTCAGTGCTGCCTTCACTGCAGAAGGGGAGCTTACCCAGGGCCCTTACACTGCTATGCTCCAGAACTTCAAAGGGAAGGTCATTGTCATCGTGGGGCATGTGGCAAAACACACAGCTGAGGTAAGTATATTCAGAAATGTCATATGTACATACCTCTAAAAATTTTGCCTCTTTTTTTTTCCAGTTTGCAGCTCACCTTGTGAAGATGAAATATCCAAGAATCTGTATTCTAGATGGTGGCATTAATAAAATAAAGCCAACAGGCCTCCTCACCATCCCATCTCCTCAAATATGAAGAACCAAGAGTGTGACTGCCAAAACTTAGTGTGGCATCAGCACCAACAGCACAGTTCTTCATATCCACGCCACTCTCAGACAAAACTAGATGTCCAGATTGTTGCATTTCCGTAAAGTTTGTCACGAGACATTTTTTAAAATCTCATAACCCACATGTTCAGTTATCCATGCAAGAAACTTGACTCTACATGTATTGCTGAAAGAATTTTCTTAACAGTGAAATCTGATCATATATTTTTACCACACTGCCACATAAAGCCCAAGAAATTCAGCTGACAAGACAGATTTAGCATTATCAAGAAATCCCATTTGCCCTGAAAAAGCTGTCCTCCATTGTACTGAACAGACAGTCCTGTCGATTGTGTTATTTAGAAACATACACTGAATGTGGGCTGAAATCATCATCTTTCCATAATGAAAACTGAGAAACTATTCACAATGCATTCCTTATAAATAAATGCTACATTTAGTAACTCATTTCACCCAAACAAGGGGGATGTGTGTGTGTGTGTGTGTATAGGAAGTGGAGTTTATCCCATTGCAGAAAGTGGTAATACTTACTCCCAGAAAAATGAAATTTAGAAACCATTTATATTTGATAGAATATTTGGTCAGTTCCTGTAGCAAAGACGAATGGCTTAAACAAATTTTCTAGTTTCTTTATCACATGAAAGTCTGTACAGTCAGTCCAGGGCTAGTCTACTGGTTTCCTGATCATTAAGAACTCATTACCTTCTCTCATTGCTTTACAAACCTCAATATGTGGCATCCATCTCATGGATGAAAATGGCTCCTCAGCTTCTACCATCACATCTGCTATCTAGAAGGAAGAGAATGAGGGAAGGAGGGAGGGGATGAAGAGAAAAGAAGGAACAAAAGAAGGAGGGAGGAAAGAAGAAAAGAAAGGAAAAGAAGCGAAGCACACTCCTTCCCTTTAAGGTCATAAACCAGAAGTTGCGCACACTACCTCTGCTTACATATCATTGGCCAGAACTTGGGTGCATGGCCACACCTAGCTTTAAGGAAAACTGGAAATAGAGTCTTTGGGTGGTTGATCATTTCCCCAGCTAAAAACATTCTTATTACTGTGTGGGAAGAAGAGAGTACATATTGAGGTACAGCTAACAACCTCTGCCTCTGCCACATTGTTTTTAAAATGAGTATTATATTTCATTAAATCTAAGACATCTCACAATTTTAGGTACCACAAAGAAAAAATGAAGCCAAATGAATTGTGACACTTTGTCAATTAAAAGACACATTCCCTGGGAGGCCGAGGTCAGGAGTTTGAGACCAGCCTGGCCAACATGGGGAAACTTTGTCTCTACTAAAAATATAAAAATTAGCTGGTCATAGTGGCACACGTCTGCGGTCCCAGCTACTCAGGAGGCTGAGGCAGGAGAATCACTTGAACCTGAGAGGCAGAGGTTGCAATGAGCCATGATAGGGCCACTGTACCCCAGCCTGGGCAACAGGGCTCACCCTGCCATCTCAAAAAAAAAAAAAAAAAGAAAGATACATTCCCATTTCAGAAATCTGAAAAAAAAAATGCCTCATATATATGAAATATAGCATATCCTTTAATTATCTTCAATTTTGTTTTAACTAAAAAGTGTTCATTCATCTATAACTTACATTCCACTCCAATGTTAAGACTGCCTAGGCAGAACATTTCAATAAGAGCCTCAATTCAGCTTTCTGGGCCATGGTTTTGTTGTTGCTGCTATTGTTTACTTTATTTTATTTTTTCTTTGCATCTACTTTTTAAATTGAGATATACTTAACCATAAAATTCATCCTTTTAACATGTACAGTTCAGTAGTTTTTAGTGTATTCACAAAGTTGTGCAATCAGTATTATCCAGAATACTTTCATTGTATGCAATTGTCTACCTGATCAGCAGGTATTCCACATTAACCCCTCCTAAGGTCTTTGATAAATTTTTGTATATGGAGTGAGGGGTCCAGGTTCATTCTTGCATATGAGTATCCAGTTGTCCCAGGACCCCTCCTGTTTTGTTTGTTTTATTCAATTTATTTGGTCATTCACCAAATATGTTTTGAATACCTACTATGTATTTCTAAGACACTAATATAATCCATAGTTATATCATTTGTGATCCTTACCTAGTTTACAAGGAAAAAAATGTGAGAATTAATGAGAACAAATATATACCAAGATTTCACTAACATTGTTTTTGGGCCATTGTCTACCCTCTTCAGAGAAATATTAAATCCTCCTGTCCTGGCAATTACTATTTTCTTCCTTCAGTCTTTGATGACTTACCTGAGTTCATAATCAGAATGCACCATTGATGATCATTCTGAGTCTTAACTCTGCCTTACTGAGAAAGCAGAGAAGAGAGGGATGGAGGGGCAGTGATTTGAGTTGAATAAGGTGGTAGGTAGTAGGAGAGGATGAAGACCTTGTGAAGAGAGCTATGTAAGAAGATAATAGTAGCAACCCTCTGTCATGATTTTGCATTTGATCTTTCTTAAAACGACACATTTAGGCTTATTCCAAGAAATTGAAGTTTTTTAAACATGAAAATTATAATATTTAATATTCTCAACAGTAAAGTAAGAGCACACTATCACTGCCATGTTTATACACAGGGCATGTTATTTCATGGTGGATGATACGAACAGTTGACCTCAACAACTATTTGTTAGATTAAACGTATATAACCCAGGATTTATTTGAGTTCCTTTTTAATGTATTATTGATTCCTACACGATGACTATCAGCACTGTTTCTGGCTTTACCTGGAATGCCATAAGTACCACCACCAGCCCACACAGATATACATACACACACACACACACACACACTCACATTCATAAACACACTTATTAACTCTTGATAATCTAGCAACAACAGTGTACCTCCTCCAGTCTTCTCTGGCTTCCCCATGCTGCACTAAGAGCCCCAAATCTACTAAAGCATTCCATTCATAATTTACTAATAATAGATTTATTACATCATTTTGCAATCGTTTGTTTACATTTAGTCCCCTATTAAAATATGAGCTGCTTAAGATCAGGAGCTATAATTTATACCTCTTGCTACCTTCAGCAACCCACCACATTGGATATGCTCAATTAATATAAAATTGAATCTATCAATTTTAGAATCTATTTGAAGGGAGAAAAATAAAAATAACCTGTGGTAATTTTTTTCAACTGCCAAACTTATCTGGTACCTGATAGTATAGAAATAAATTGAAATCTCAATTCATGGAGTGAAAAAAGGATCTCTAAAGTCCCATCCAGCTCTAAAATCTGATAATTCTAGAAGTTGGAGCAGATAACTTCCAAAATAAGGTAATTTAATCTAGTTGCATCCTCTTTTCAAAATACAGAAATGTTAGATTCAAAAAGCATATTAAAAATAACTAATGCTTAACCAAGTTTGAAAGAAAGAAGTTTTTTGATGTCAGAAATGAAAAGGACCTGAAAGGCACAGCTTTTAGGCCCGTGGGATACCCAGTATCAATATAAGCCCCAAGAACTCAGGTTTTGGAATACATATAGGAATAGAAGACATAGCTTTGGATCTTATGGGTGGGAGTTCTAATTAAGACCTCTTTATGAAGTGACCGTCTCAAGGAACTCCGCTCCATGAAATGACAAGACATAACTTCCCGCCAAATTAGGGAAGCTACAGAGGAGATTGTCATTGGCCTGGTTATTCTTGATGAAGGAAGAAAAATCTGTTACAGACAGAGTTGTTCAGTGGAAAGTCTGGGGTAAGTTCCTGATTTAGAACAGGCTTTAGTGCACTTTAAAAGGAAAACAATGAATTATATAAAACTTTTAGAGGACACAGTGGTGCCAGATTTTTGTTGGATTCCTGTGCTTTCCTCCTCCAAATAGTTACCAAAAAATATTCCTTTGGGAATTAGTATCAAAAGGATTCTATAGCATCTCAAAAGAATCTTATTCACTTTGGGAGGCCGAGGCAGGCAGATCACAAGGTCAGGAGATCGAGACCATCCTGGCTAACACGGTGAAACCCCATCTCTACTAAAAATACAAAAAATTAGCCAGGCGTGGTGGTGGGCGCCTGTAGTCCCAGCTACTCGGGAGGCTGAGGCAGGAGAATGGCGTGAACCCAGGAGGCAGAGCTTGCAGTGAGCCGAGATCGCTCCACTGCACTCCAGCCTGGGAGACAGAGTGAGACTCCGTCTCAAAAAAGAAAAAAAAAAATCTTATGCAGTAGTCTTATTTAATAAAATCCACTACAAGGAGAGAAGACTGCTGCCTTGACTATATAGAAAGGGTTGGCAGATATTTCATTCTATCAGTTGTAACTAGTAATCCCATTGTTATACATGCTGACCCAAAATATAGCTGTTATTAACCAAATAATGCATTTTTCTTGATAAATGTTGATTAAATCAGATTGGAAGCAAAATGGTAATATTTATGATCAATTTTAGTTTGGATGTTCAATGTCAAGACCAAACCCTCTTCACAGCTACCAACTTCAATTTTATGTGGAAAACTAATGGTGAAGAGTTTCAAACTTTAACTGACACTTGACATTTAACAGGGTATGTAATTGCTCACACACAACCTTTAGGTTTTGTAATCCAGTTTTATCTCATACAATATTAGAAACAGTACACATTGTAAATACCTATTTTAAAAGTTAGCCATATTTTATAAAGTCACATGTATTTATATCTTTTCTGAGTAATTTTCCTGTTAATGCCTTATGATAGGTGCTTGTAACATGAAAACTAAACTTGGATCTTGGCATATTCAGTGTTCTATAGATAGATTGTGATCTGTATAGCTTCTACGGTGACTTTCAGGCCTAATGTCTCCTTTTAAGTTGTTATTCTTTAATATCCTTTCTCATTCCTTTCAGAGGACCTATTATTAGTTTGCATTGTCTGCAGCATTTCAATAATACTGTTCTATTCTAATAATACTGATCTGTTCTAATAAACAGTTCTAAATACTGTTCTGTTCTAATTGGTACCAAAGCACTACA